GAAACCAGCCTGGCCAACAAGATGAAACCCCGTCTCTACTAAAAATACAAAAATTAGCCAGGCACGGTGGTGGGCGCCTGTAATCCCAGCTACTTGGGAGGCTGAGGCAGGAGAATGGCTTGAACCCAGGAGGTGGAGGTTGCAGTGAGCCGAGATAGCGCCATTGCACTCCAGCCTGGGTGACAGAGTGAGATTGCGTCTCAAAAAAAGAAATACCCAAGTGGCCTGCCCTAAAATCACATAAGCCAATTCTTGGCAATAAATCACTTAATATAGATCTCCTACTGGCTCTGTATCTTTGGTGGAACCCTGATTAATAGTGCAGGGTTAGACCCACAAATAGTTATTTATTAATACCAAATTATCATCATTATTAATTAAATGCATAATATATGTACTCAGCTGAGCTTTTGTGCCTGGCTTTGTGCTCGGTTCCAGGGAAACAGTGAGGAACAAGACAGGCAGATTCCTTCCCTAGTGCGTTGATAGCCTGACTGAGATGTTAGGACTTGGCCTGCAGGAAGGACACGGGGTGATAATGGCCAGAGGGACTGAGGTGGCGACCGCTGCTGCTGCAGCAGCGGAGGCTGACGCTGGTTCTCTCTGGGCTGGTGGCTGGGTTTCTGAGGCTCTCCCCGAGGGCTGAGTGTGACTGGAAGCTGAGACACTGTGACCGGGATAGAGACTGGCTGACAAAGACAGTGACCGAGCGCCTGACTGGCTACTTCTGAATAGTAGCCACTGGTACAAGCCTTGGCTGTGCTTTAGTGACCATGACTGCTTGAGCCCAAAGTAAGATGGCTGGTGGCTGTGTTTCTGGACGGGGATATAAAATGCATAGGTTAATGAAAGTTGTTCACAATTCAGAAGCTAAAACGAGAAACTAAGAATAACAAAAGGCAACCTTGCATCCGGCGGAACCTGCAGGCACGGGCCATTCTTCCCGCGACCCAGGGCTCTGCCGGACCGCTTCCCCCGTCGCTCCAGTCAGACGCCAAAGCTGGAGAACTTCCGGTGCGTTTCCGCTGTACCGGAACGTGGGGCGAGGCGGTGAGTGTGGCCTCCTGGCCTCTTTTTCCTTTCCTGATTCCTTGTGTATGTGTGGCTGGGCCGCCCCTCTTCTCGGCTCAGAGTCACGGAGTGCCTTGAACTAGGCCCACCTCGCCGGGGCGGCTGGTTCTCTGTTTGTGGGACGCTGGTGTCTCTGGAGGCCCTTCCTGAGAAGCCGTCGCCAGAGTTACGTCGCGGTTTTCTTAACTTTAGAGCCTGGGGGCCGGAGACCCTGATTGCACTCGACCTGGCTCTGCCCTACTCTCTGCGTGACTTCCAGTAAGGTCTTTCCCCGAACTGAGGCTTTGTTTTAAATGTTTACTAAGCGTTGAATCTGTGCTAGGGATACAGCAGGACTCAAGTCTCGTGGCGATGACAGCCTTCAATCAAACATCCAAAACTGCAGTTGTGATCATTGAGACGGAAAGGTACAAGGCACCCCAGATTATATCACAGGAGACCTGACCTAGCCCCAGGGCAAGGAACCTTTACTGAGGAGGTGAATATTGAGCTGAGATCAGAAAAAAGGATTTCTGATTAACTCTGGTTTCTTTCTTTCTCAGCTGTTCATCAAAGAAAAAGGGTTCTTTTGGTCACCCACCACTGGCCCCATGGCTGCCGTGCAGATGGATCCTGAGCTAGCCAAGCGCCTCTTCTTTGAAGGGGCCACTGTGGTCATCCTGAACATGCCCAAGGGAACAGAGTTTGGGATTGACTATAACTCCTGGGAGGTCGGGCCCAAGTTCCGGGGCGTGAAGATGATCCCTCCAGGCATCCACTTCCTCCACTACAGCTCTGTGGACAAGGCTAATCCGAAGGAAGTAGGCCCTCGTATGGGTTTCTTCCTTAGCCTGCACCAGCGGGGGCTGACAGTGCTGCGCTGGAGCACACTCAGGGAAGAGGTAGACCTGTCCCCAGCCCCAGAGTCTGAGGTGGAGGCCATGAGGGCCAACCTCCAGGAGCTGGACCAGTTCCTGGGGCCTTACCCATATGCCACCCTGAAGAAGTGGATCTCACTCACCAACTTCATCAGCGAAGCCACAGTGGAGAAGCTACAGCCCGAGAATCGACAGATCTGTGCCTTTTCCGATGTGCTACCTGTGCTCTCCATGAAGCACACCAAGGACCGCGTGGGGCAGAATCTACCCCGCTGTGGCATTGAGTGCAAAAGCTACCAAGAGGGCCTGGCCCGGCTACCAGAGATGAAGCCCAGAGCCGGGACAGAGATCCGCTTCTCAGAGCTGCCCACGCAGATGTTCCCAGAGGGTGCCACGCCAGCTGAGATAACCAAGCACAGCATGGACCTGAGCTATGCCCTGGAGACTGTGCTCAACAAGCAGTTCCCCAGCAGCCCCCAGGATGTGCTTGGTGAGAAGGAACAAGGCTCTTTGGGAGTGGGCTCAGAATCACTTCTCCTCTCTGCACCTTTCAGGTGAACTCCAGTTTGCTTTTGTGTGCTTCCTGCTGGGGAATGTGTACGAGGCATTTGAGCATTGGAAGCGGCTCCTGAACCTCCTGTGCCGGTCAGAAGCAGCCATGATGAAGCACCACACCCTCTACATCAACCTCATCTCCATCCTGTACCACCAGCTTGGTGAGATCCCCGCTGACTTCTTCGTAGACATTGTCTCCCAAGACAACTTCCTCACCAGCACCTTACAGGTGAGCAGTCTTTCTGACTGAGCTGATGCACACTCAGGAGTGACTTATCCTCTGTTCTCTGTAGGTTTTCTTTTCCTCTGCCTGCAGCATTGCCGTGGATGCCACCCTGAGAAAGAAAGCTGAAAAGTTCCAAGCTCACCTGACCAAGAAGTTCCGGTGGGACTTTGCTGCGGAACCTGAGGACTGTGCCCCGGTGGTGGTGGAGCTCCCTGAGGGCATCGAGATGGGCTAACTCGGGGAGCGCTCTCAGCTGCGAGGGGCCCCTTCCCACAGGGCTGCAGTCCTGGCCTCTCCATTTACTTCTTCCCATCCTGGGACCTGCCAGGGCAGCAATCTCTCCAGGTCCTGCAAAGATGGAGCCAGAATTCCCTTTTTCACTGATAAATATATTTCTTCATTGCCAAAGAGGCTGTACCCATCCTGAAGGCACATTTGTGGGTTCCCCATCAGCCAGGCCTTGGTGCTAACCTGGCTGAATTTCACACAGGCTCTTACACACACACGCTCCTAGGAGACATCTGCCTACACGGCAACCATATTTCCTCTGAATGAGAAGGAATTGAACCAAAAGTCCAAGAAAGAACTGATTGCTTGTTCCATAGGAGCTTAGGAAACAAGAAACCCTGGATTGCCCAGGGGGTCTGAGAAGTTGGTTGGTGACTTTTTTTGCGGTTAAATGAAGGGTGATGGGGAGATCAGCCCGAATTGCCGCCTGCCTCTTGCTAAATAGGAGCAGAGGACTTGGCCTGCAGCTCCTTGGGAGCCCTTGATTGGGAAGAGAGTTTCAAGGGAGGCAGCTGGATTCAATCTAGCAGGTGGTCAGCTTCAGCTTTCTCCATCGAAATCCCATTCTCCTGTCCAGAGGCCCAGTGGGTCATCTCCCAAGGTGGGTGTGGACCCTGGCCTCAGAGGCCTTGCTGGTGCTGTCACCTCCCACCTGTTCCATTCCGAGGCCTCACCCAGAAGTGGGACCCTCCCCTTCCTCACCAGAGCCACCGTGACTGTTTCTGATGACCTGGAGAGTCAACAACAACCAGAAAGGTTTCTGCCCAGAGCAGGCTTCTTAAGGCCTTTACGAAGTTTTGTGCCTTCCAAGTGCTGAAGAAGACCTGGTCAGCCTAAATCTTCCCAGTCCCGCTGTGGAGCTGTCAGTCACCGGAGTAATGAGCTCCTGGTTCCTCGGGAGTCCTTCGTGCTGTGTGGCAGGGTTCCTCTCTAGACAAGTACACAGGCCCTGCCACCCTGACATCAAACTGTTGTACTATGATCACAGTCCCTGTGCCATCCTTTTCCAAGACTGGGGCTCACACCATGTTTTTGAATGAGAATCCCTGCTGGTTGAGACTTTTGCTTCCACTTGTTTCCTTGGAGATGTTTTTCCAAGAGCATAATGTACATTAAAGTCTTCGAGTTGAGACAATCCCCTTGTGTGTGTGTGTCTCTTGCAGTTAA